GGAGTCTTGGCCTCACAGTACTTCTGAACATTGGCTATCAATTCCTCCTTCCTGAAACTATTTAGCTTCCAGAATCCGCTACCCCCACTTTCCTGATTGTCCTTCCTCCCTGGCCATAGCCCCTGAACCCGAGCTTCCCCCAACCTAGAGCATCCCCTGACCCTAAGTATCCCCCCAACCCTGAGAACCCCCTGACCCCGAGTATCCCCCGACCTCGAGAACTCCCCGACCCCGAGCATCCCCCCAACCCCCAGCATCCCACGACCCCGGGCATCTCCCCCGATCCTGCGCATCCCCTGACCTGGTATGGCGCCCTGACCCAGTGCAGCCCTCAAACCCCTGCAGCCCCCTGACCCCATGCATCCTCCTGACCTAGGGCTGCCCCTGACTCAATGTTGCCCCCGGACCCCAGTGCCTCCTCCTGACCTGAGGCACGCCCCCCAACCTGGTACAGTCCCCTGATTCCAGTGCATCCTTCTGACCCAGTGCTGCCTCCTAACCTGGTGCATCCTCCTTACCCAGTGTGGCCCCCTGGGGATGCACACTCCAGTGCATCCTCCTGACCTGATGCTTCCTCTGGTCTCGGTGCAGCCCCCCTGACCTGGTGCAGCCCTCTGATTCCATGCATTCTCTTGACCTTGTGCATCCCCCTGTTCCGGAGGGGTCCTCTGACCCGATGCAGGGCCCATCGTTGTGAACTGTGGCCCACAAACGCACTATCATCCCACAGTCTCCCTGAGATGACCCGAGGGCACGGGGATGGATGGTGCACCCGGCCTGCCCCTTGAGCTTGTATCCTTCTTTCCCTCCCTCACCGCTTCCCGCCACCGCAAAGACGCCCAGCAAAAACCTCCTACTCGTGTCCATTCAGGCAGCTGGGTCCCTCGGAACCCAAGGCATTCCAGCGTCCACCGCCCACGGCCCCTGCTGACCTCCAGCACCCGCGCCGGTCTCCTCCCCTCCTCTACCCTCCCCTGAAGGCTCCGCCCATCGAGGACTCGGCGCTCGACTGCCAGGCGGATCTACACGCTCGGCGCTCGCGGCGGGCGGAAGTGAGGTGCCGGCGGCTGGCGGCCGCGGAGTCTTCGGCGAGACCTACCGGGCCCTGTCTGTGCCGGCCGTGAGCTGCGGCAGGACGGCTGGAGGTATGTGTGGGAGGCTGGAGGGCCTGGCCGAATTATCAGTTTTTCTATGTAATATTTTCCACAGTAAATCTTGGTGCCAATAATGGAACGAACACTGGACACAGGACTGGGGAAGACTGGATTTCAGCTTAGGAGAAGGTGAGCTGCTCAGGGTGGATCCAGAGAGCTTCCTGAGTGATGATTTTGTCTTCATTGTGTTTAGAATACTAAGAAGTTTCAGCAGTGGAATGCCTACTCTTCTTATAACCGGAGTGGAAACGGAAGCATTTTGTGAGAGGGCTGGAGGGAAGGTGAGAACGGGCGTTGGGAGGCCCTTCCGTGGGTACTAATCCTTTTTTCTTTCTCTTTTAACAGATTACTTCTCTAACAGGATCACCAGTTTGCTCCACAAAGCACAATGTCTCGATCACGACAACCCCCCCTTGTGACCGGCATCTCTCCAAATGAAGGGATACCATGGACGAAGGTCACAATCAGGGGAGAAAATCTGGGGACTGGCCCCACCGACCTCATAGGTAAGGGCAGAGGCCCTGCGACGCACCCTGCTGAATTTTGTTATGCACATGCGTTTATTTTCAGGCTTGACCATTTGTGGACATAATTGCCTCCTGACGGCAGAATGGATGTCTGCAAGTAAAATAGTATGTCGAGTGGGACAAGCCAAAAATGACAAAGGAGACATTATTGTCACCACTAAGTCAGGTGGCAGAGGAACCTCAACAGTCTCTTTCAAGCTACTCAAACCTGAGAAAATAGGTAAAGTCTTTCATGGGTTTATTCTAAAGAAGTCTTATTAAGCATATGCTCCTCATTTCTGTAGGCATTTTGGATCAGTCTGCTGTGTGGGTTGATGAAATGAATTATTATGATATGCGCACTGACAGGAACAAAGGAATTCCGCCCTTGTCCTTACGTCCTGCTAACCCGCTTGGCATTGAGATTGAAAAGTGAGTACCATCTTGCTTTCAGTCTTCTTTATTGAAATATATTTTAAACGTTTTTTCCCCTCAGAAGTAAATTTTCGCAGAAGGACTTAGAAATGCTATTCCATGGAATGAGTGCTGATTTTACAAGTGAGAATTTCTCAGCAGCCTGGTATCTTATAGAGAATCACTCAAACACCAGGTTAGTGGATATGGGACTGTCAACTGTGAAGGTGTCAAACTTTGGTTTCTTTATTTCATTTCAGTTTTGAGCAGCTCAAAATGGCAGTCACCAACCTAAAGAGACAGGCTAACAAGAAGAGTGAGGGCAGCCTGGCCTATGTGAAAGGCGGTCTCAGTACATTCTTCGAAGCACAGGATGCCCTCTCAGGTAAGGCGATCCTCAGAGCCATCTGCTGGCAGGGCCTACATTTTAACTAGATTTTTTTTTCTAGCCATCCATCAAAAACTAGAAGCAGATGGAACGGAAAAAGTAGAAGGATCCATGACGCAGAAACTGGAGAATGTTCTGAACAGTAAGTTTTGTCCTACTACCCAGAACTATTTACATCTAAGTTTCCTTTCCTCTTTTTAAAACAGGAGCAAGTAATACTGCAGACACATTGTTTCAAGAAGTATTAGGTCGGAAAGACAAGGCAGATTCCACTAGAAATGCACTCAATGTGCTTCAGCGATTTAAGTTTCTTTTCAACCTTCCTCTAAATATTGAAAGGAATATTCAAAAGGTAGAGTACATGTTTATTTATTTACATATGGTGACAGTTTTCAAAATGTTTCTTTATTTTAAAGGGTGATTATGATGTGGTTATTAATGATTATGAAAAGGCCAAGTCACTTTTTGGGAAAACGGAGGTGCAAGTTTTCAAGAAATGTAAGATTCATGTATTACTTTTAGATCTTCTCTAAATCTTGTGTATTCTTTTCTTTTTAAATAGATTATGCTGAAGTAGAAACAAGGATTGAAGCTTTAAGAGAATTACTTCTGGATAAATTGCTTGAGACACCATCAACTTTACATGACCAAAAACGTTACATAAGGTAAATCTTCTGCAAACATTTTGTTGAATCACCTTTGGCCTCAACCTTGGACTTGCTTTTTCAGGTACCTGTCTGACCTTCATGCGTCTGGTGACCCTGCTTGGCAATGCATTGGAGCCCAACACAAGTGGATCCTTCAGCTCATGCACAGTTGCAAAGAGGGCTACGTGAAAGATCTGAAAGGCAAGGATTTCTCTTCCAATGTGTTGTGTGATTATACTCTGTATATCTCTCCTTTCTTCCCCAGGTAACCCAGGCCTGCACAGTCCCATGTTGGATCTTGATAATGATACACGTCCCTCAGTGTTGGGCCATCTCAGTCAGACAGCGTCCCTGAAGAGGGGCAGCAGCTTTCAGTCTGGTCGAGACGACAGTAAGTATCTCCCTCCACTGCCACTGGGTCTTCAATCATAGTATTTTATTCTTTTCCCCCTTAGCGTGGAGATACAAAACTCCCCACAGGGTGGCCTTTGTTGAAAAATTGACAAAACTCGTCTTGAGCCAGCTGCCTAACTTCTGGAAACTCTGGATCTCCTACGTTAATGGAAGCCTCTTCAGTGAGGTGTGTATACGGACTCGGCTAGAGGTGGAGCTATATGTTTTATTTTGTTTTTTTAATTTTTAAGACTGCTGAGAAGTCAGGCCAGATTGAAAGATCAAAGAATGTAAGGCAAAGACAAAATGATTTTAAGGTGAGTAAGGGTGATAAGTATGTAGACCTTTTGAACACGGTTATGCTTGTTCCTGGTTTTCTAGAAAATGATTCAGGAAGTAATGCACTCCCTGGTGAAGCTTACCCGCGGAGCCCTGCTTCCCCTCAGCATCCGGGATGGGGAAGCCAAGCAGTACGGAGGCTGGGAGGTGAAGTGCGAGCTCTCCGGACAGTGGCTCGCTCACGCCATCCAGACTGTAAGGTGAGTATGGACACATTCTCAGAGAAAGGCGTGCTCACTTCTGTTTGGATGTGTTTGTTCGCAGACTTACTCATGAATCGTTGACTGCCCTTGAAATTCCTAATGACCTGTTACAGACTATCCAGGATCTCATCTTGGATCTCCGAGTACGTTGCGTAATGGCCACGTTGCAGCACACGGCGGAAGGTGTGTTTTGATAAATCGGTGACGTTCACTGTAATAAAGTATTTGTGTGCTTCTTCTCATATAGAAATAAAGAGATTAGCTGAAAAAGAAGACTGGATTGTTGACAATGAAGGACTGACTTCTCTAGTAAGTTTAAGTTCTTTTCAATTATTAGTCATTTGAGTTTTACAATATGCTGTTTTCCCTTCAGCCATGTCAGTTTGAACAGTGCATCGTGTGTTCTCTGCAGTCACTGAAGGGGGTTCTGGAGTGCAAGCCGGGAGAGGCCAGTGTAAGTATTCCAGCTCCGCTTGGACTCCAGTTCCAAAAATTTTCATCAAAATTCTTCCTTACAGGTCTTCCAACAACCTAAAACACAGGAGGAGGTTTGCCAGCTAAGCATCAATATAATGCAGGTAATAATAGAAAGCAGTAATGCTGAAAGCCTCTGAGAGTTCTGAAACTTATGTTTTCACTTAGGTTTTTATATACTGTCTGGAACAGTTGAGCACCAAGCCTGATGCAGATATAGATACTACACAGTAAGTAAAAATTAAATTAATCTCATTAATGCTTGTAACTGTTCCTACTTGCTTCTATGTTCAGTCTCTCTGTTGATGTTTCTTCCCCTGACTTGTTTGGAAGTATCCATGAAGACTTCAGCTTGACCTCAGTAAGTCAGACGATAACTAGAAAGTAAACCATGGTGATTTTCTAAACATTTGTTTTGCTTTTAGGAACAGCGCCTTTTGATAGTCCTAAGTAATTGCTGCTATCTAGAACGTCACACCTTCCTAAATATCGCAGAACATTTTGAAAAGCACAACTTCCAGGGAATAGAAAAAATCACACAGGTAAGCGAGTTCATGTAAAACGCACAAGTCGGGGCAACTCATACTCTTCATTATGTGTTTATAGGTTAGCATGGCCTCATTGAAAGAACTAGATCAAAGACTCTTTGAAAATTACATCGAGTTGAAAGCAGATCCCATCGTTGGCTCCTTAGAACCTGGAATTTATGCAGGATATTTTGATTGGAAGGACTGCCTGCCTCCAACAGGTAAGTAATAAAGTTTCTTGAGTAATAGATGTGAGAAGACCTATCACACCCCTTTCTTTTACAGCCAAGGAAACTGAAGTCCAGACGAAACACTGTCTACAGCCGTCAAGGAGCATTTGGTTGACAAACTGGGACTTCTGCCTCTGCCTCCTAACACTTTTCAAAAGTATATCATTTTTCAGCAAGCTAATCAATGTGCTTAAACTCTACATTGTATCAAGAGTCTAAAAATAGTACAATTAGCATAAAAAGCTCAGTTTGTGGCTAGATTTTTAAGTGTGTGGAGCAAGAGACATCAACAAAGCAGTTTGTGTCTATGGGAGCAAATTAAAGGCAATGTTATTAAAATCCTTATATTGCAGAGGATATTTACTTGAGACTTAGATTCTTTTTGTATCAATTTACTTCAGTTTTCTCATAATATCACATACTAATAATCAAAATGTTTGAGTGACAACCAGAGTAAATTCATAAATGTAATATATCTGAAAACCCATTTTTCTTTTTTGAAATTGCTGTCATTTCTGGTTGCAAATGGTGTGACAGCCTATGATTACAGTAATAGGGACTTTAAGGATTATACATAGAATGCATGTGACTTTTAGCAAGTTTGTGTATTGAAGGAATTTAATAAGAGGTTTTATGGAATCACAAAAGCTACCTTCATGGACTTTAAATATGATGGATATGAAAGAAACTAATATTCTTGTACTCTACGGTCGGGTTGTATTAATGAAAAGAAAAATTGGTGTGTGTGCTTGGACTTTCGTTTCTTCTCATTTTCCTCCTTGGTTTGTGCTGGGGCTTCCTTTTTCATATTCTGCTAAGGAAAACAGGTTCGGCAGATCATTTAGCCTCACTGGGGCTGTGCTGCTCGTGGACACGTGGGCCGTGTGCAGCCGCACTGCACGTAAACCGTGGGTGACCACGCCGTGCTCTTGGTACGGCACGTGGTCTGGCTCTTCCCCACGGGGACTGGAGCACACTGAAGATAACACACATGCAGTGACCCAGTTCCATTCCAGCCTGTGACCCAAGAGAATGAGTGTTTATGCCCGCCAAAAGACACCACCAGCTGCATTCATAACGGCTCTGCTGGAAATACCTGAAAATGGGAGCTGGGAAACATAGAGTCGCAGAGTCGGCCTATTTTGTGGGGTTTAAGCGTCCATTGTTGAAAATAAAATGCCAGACGACATTTTGCTTTGGTTCATATTGAAAACCTCATGGATTTATTCAGGTATTTCATTTGGTCCATTTTCAAATGAAAATATTTTACAGTTTACTTACTGCTTTCACATACATTCTTGTATGTTATCTTCACACCAACCGTGTTGGGGTTAGATACTGTTTTCCCCATGTGGCAAATTTTTAAAATTTGGAGAATCAAGAAAGGCTGTGTAACTTGCTCAAATAAGGGAACTAGGCCCAACTTTTCATCTCCAATTCTAACTTTATCACTCTTACCAAGAAACATGTACAGGGCATGGGTCAGACCACGGGGCTAACAATACGGTGTCGTTTTGTATATCTTCATGTTTGTAAATACAGCAGACCCCTGTACGACAGATAGTTGGGGTGCCAACCTGCTGTACAGTCTGAAATCTTTGTTTACCCCCAGAATTTAACTAGGAATAGCCTGCTGTTGCCCAGATGACTTATTAATAACATAAACAGTCTGTTACATATTTTACGTATATACTATATTCTGTATTCTTAAAGTAAGCTAGAGAAAAGAAAATGCTATTAAGAAAATCATAAGAAAGGAAAATACATTTACTACTCATGAAGTGGAAGTGGATCATCATAAAGGTCTTCATCCTCATCTTCACATTGAGTAGGCTGAGGAGGAAGAGGAGGATCGGAGCTGGTTTAGCTGTGTCAGGGGCAGCAGAGGCATGAGAAAACCCACCTATGGGTGGACCCACGCGGTTCAAACCTGTATTGTTCGTGGACCAACTGGAATTGAGTTTGCAAAGTACTGTGGGCCTTCCTCAGTCCCAGGTGCTGTTAACAGAGCTGAGAAGGGGCTCAAGGACCATGGCCTGGTGGCCCTCCCCTGCTGACAAAAGGGCAGTGGCTTAACCCCAAGGAAGAAGACTGTGTGTGTATATGCACCTTGCCCTTCTGACAAACACCAACCCATGAGGGAGAGTTTCCAAGTATGGCAAAGCTGTGAATGAACGATAAAGATACCAGGAAGAGTAAAGGGGTTGCACTTATTTTTGGATAAAGCATCTGCACAACAGTGTACCAGGCACGAAGCAACAGATGTGGCGGAGTGATGCGAGTGATCATTGATACTGAAGACGGGAGAACAGATGAGTCATTGCTAATAGAATCTCAAGAGAAATAACAAGCAACATGGAATTCAGTATTTGAATGAGATTTTCTTAGAAAAAGAAACAAGTCTATGAAACGAGGCACTGTTCCTGCCCTTGCTGCCCTGAGCCTGTGGGCCTCATTGGTGACATCCTTGGAGTGCACTCTAAGCTGGCCTTGCAGCTTTAGAAACGCAGGCCCCTGCAGGTGAGCGGCTTGTCCCGCTCGGGCTGGGTTCAATCCAGATGCCCCCGTGCAGCCCTCTCTTGGCCTCACACTTCAATGTCGTCAGTCCCAACAGGGTGCAAGGCCAGTGCTTTGTGGTTTTAGCCATCTAAACAGATGTGTGGCATATTCAAAAATTAGTCTCCTTAAATGTATGCATTTCTACCTAGATTTCTTACTCTGTAAATGGGACTTTAAAATCCCAGTTAGCAATTGGGTTTTCATATTTTTTTTTTGCCTTCCATTTTATTATGACTCAAAATTGTTTTTAATTTCAAGGTGTTTTCTTTTTGGAAGGTTTTACGGCTATTTCTTCAATTGCATATGGACCCCCGCTATATTGAGAATAGGAGCTATACCCTATTACTTCTTTCCCGTGCTCCACGGTAATGACTGCAGTCAAAGGGGTGCGGGACCCGCTCAGCAGCAGGCACGGCACTGCCTGGCATTTTGCACCATCTTGCGTGCCAGGCCATGGCAGGAACCCTTCCCAGCATTCACTCGTGTAGCCACAGGGACCACGCAGGAAAATAGGGGTCAGGACCCCAGCTGCTTCCAGACCTGCTTCTCTCATAGCAGTCATTGGTTTTGATCTCAGCTCATTAAAATCTTTAAAAACAAAAACAAAACACCTTCTTGAAATTGTGAAAATCAACAGTTAACCCAGGCCTGTTTATGAAGTAGTATGTCCAGAAGTAACACCTCACAGTGCAAAACAAACGCATTCATCTGCATGTATAGAATGAATCCTGTTTTCTTGTCACTTTCACTTTTCTAACTGAAGTTTCCTTGTAATGAAAAAAAAATTTCTGACAAAAAACTAAATTCAAACAAATGGTTTGTCTGTTTATATTAAGTTAATTAACTTTCTACCTTTATGTCTAAAATTCAGTGTATCAAGTTTGTGAAACGTATTCTATGCTAAGTGTGTAATGAGTTCTGTGACATCTTATGTTAGGATAATTCATGGTCTGTTCTACACATCAGACTTTACATTTTGAAATGAGAGGGGAGAGTTTTTTCCACTTGCGTATATTTGAGTCTTGAAAGCTGTTTGTCTATGAAGTTTATGAATCTAAACTCTTATGAATATAAAGTCTTTCTTACAGATGGGAAAAAATAAACCATGTAACCATTTCACTGTTATTTTCACTGTTGGCAATGTTTTCTCTTTTCTCGAGGAAAGAGTTTTCCTATTGAGATTGATCACGCTGATCAATAAGAGATCCTACTGATGAAAGCAATGAAAAAAAAAATCCTGGGATGGAAAACAGAAAGCAGGAGAGGGCGAAGGTACCCATTCATGTGCTACATAGGAAGGGTGTCCTTTCCTCAAATAGTCATTGAAAAAATCCACTTTAGGGCAAAAGACATTTATCAATTTGGGAATGAGGGCACTAAAACCTGACGAAGGGGAACTTAAAACTCTTTAGTTAGTCCAACAAGAGCTGATTTTGCTGCAGAATGGTTAGGACTTTCTCTCTGTTCTACTAATAGTGATACAGTTTCTGGTTATCTTTTTCTTTTTTTTAATTAGGCAGTAATTTCGATAATGTGTGTTCAGAGTGTAATTGAATAGATAATTCACTTGAAAAAAATACACCAAAGTTTTTTCAGTAGTGTTTCAGTTTGACAATAAAAAAAAGTACATTGTGGGATATTTATAGTATTTTTGAATCTATTTTTACCAGTAGACTGGGAGTGATAACTGATTTGGGGCATAGGGGTTAAAAACAGGAAATGTGGTTTATACAGTAGGTAGTATCTCCAGAGTTTCCAGGGTTGATTTCTTATAGTATTGTCTGAAGAGTGTTATGCGTCAAAACAACATTAGGCCGAGTACCTTGAAATCCGCCTGTGTTTAAAGGAGCCGTCTTTCCAATTACAACAGGAAATGCTTCATGGAAAAGTTTGCATTCTTGGTATAGGTTAAGATGGCATAGCAGTTGTTTATTGTAATTACAACACGTTCTTCCTCTCCAGCACTTTTCAGACACTTTTTATACAGTCAGAGTAAATCTTGTGTCACTTCTAGTAAATTTCCTTCAATTTTCGTATTAAAATTTTATTTTATTTTCATGAAAAGTTTTGTCAAATAGCTGTTAAGAATGTTTTAAAATAGACTATCATAGCTGAGGAGGAGCATATATTAGGGATACTGTTAATTACAGTAATCAGAGAATCCAAGTTAAGAGGATAAAAAGGCATGAAGAAATAGGAGTATAATTCTGTGTGGCCTTTTGCATGATAGGTTGGCAGAATCCATGAAAACTGAATAGCTTGATTACCTTTGCACTCAGCAATTCCACTTCTGGGAAGATATCTTACATAAACTGTTGTATTAGAATCCAAGAATCTATGTTTATTGCAGCATTATTTATGGTAGTAAATTGAAAGGCAACATAAGTTCCCCATAGTAGGAGAATGGTCAAATAGATTATGATACATCCATGCTAGAATACTAAGCAGCCATCAAAAATTATAAGGTAGATACGTATGCACTGAAGAGCAAACAGGTTGTTTGCTTAAGTCAAAGACCTTCACAGACAACTTACCAAAGTAAATATGCAGATGGAGAATAAGCATATGAAAAGATGTTCCACATTGTGTGTCATTAGGGAATTGCAAATTAAAACAACAGTAAGATACCATTGCACACCTAGTAGAATGGCCAAAATCCAGAACACTGAAAACACCAACTGCTGGTGAGCATGTGGAGCACCAGGATCTCTCCTTCATTGCTAGTGGGACTACAGAATTACCCAGCCACTTTGGAAGACAGTTTGGCAGCCTCTTACGAAACTAGACATCCTCTTACCATATAATCCATGATTGGCACCACTTGGCATTTAGCCAAGGGAGTGGAAAAGTTACATCCACACAAAAACCTGCACACCAATGCTTGTAGCAATCTTATTCATAATTGCCAAAACTTGGAAGCAACCAAGTAATCCTTCAGTAGGTGAATAAATGTGTTACGGTCCATCTGGAAAATGAATATTACTCGGCACTAAGATGAAATGAGCAAGGCATGGAAGGAACCTTAAATGCATGTTACTAAGTGAAATAAGATAAACTGAAAAGGCTGCATATTGTGTGATTCCAACTATACGACACTCTGTAACAGGAGAAACTATGGAGAGATTAAAAAGATCAGTGGTTGTCGGGGGTTACTGGGGAAGGAGGGAGCACAGAGGAGTTTTAGGGCAGTGAAGCTACTGTGTGTGTTACCGTAACGGTTGGTACCTGTCGTTATATATTTGTCCAAACCTGTAACATGTACACCACCAAAATTGACCCTAATGTAAACTGTGGAATTTGGGTAATAATGACACATGTCAGTGTAGGTCTTTCGACTGTAACAAATGCACCCCTCTGGTGGGGATGCTGACAGTTGGGGCGGCCGTGTGTATGTGGTGGCGGGCGGGACGGCATATGTGAAATCTCTGCACCTTCTGCTCAGTTTTGCTGTGAAACTCAAACTGCTCTAAAAAGTATAGTCAATTAAAAAATTGTTATAGATTACAGAATGAAATTTAGCAAGTTTCAAGAAGAGAATGTGTAACATCTCATTTTTTAGGAAAAAAATATATTCATAGGAAAAGATCTGGAAGAACATACACTAACCTGTCAATAGTGGTTATTCCTAAGAAGGATGAAAGAGGAGTTTATTGGGCAACTGTGTTCTTTACAATGAGCATTTAATTACTCAGTTTTCTGAATAAAAAATTAAGGACGAAGACTTGGTGAATCCAAAGTGTTCAATATTTTA